CAAAGGACAAATCCCGTGAGGCTCCCCCTGCGCGCAGTCCCTGGAAGCGCTGAATCCACAGACAGAAAGTGGACGGGGCGCCGGGGCTGAGGAGGGGAGGGGGCGTTTGATGGGGACAGAGCTTCATTCTGGGAGGACAGGAGAGTCTGAGAACGGATTTTGGGAGGACGGGAGCGTCTGTGAACGGATTTTGGGAGGACGGGAGCGTCTGTGAACGGATTTTGGGAGGACGGGAGCGTCTGTGAACAGATTTTGAGAGGACGGGAGAGTCTGAGAACGGATTTTGGGAGGACGGAAGAGTCTGAGAATGGATTTTTGGAGGACGGAAGAGTCTGAGAACGGATTTTGGGAGGACGGGAGCGTCTGTGAACGATTTTGGGAGGACGGGAGCGTCTGTGAACGATTTTGGGAGGACGGGAGCGTCTGTGAACGATTTTGGGAGGACGGGAGCGTCTGTGAACGGATTTTGGGAGGACGGGAGCGTCTGTGAACGGATTTTGGGAGGACGGGAGCGTCTGTGAACGGATTTTGGGAGGACGGGAAAGTCTGAGAACGGATGGTGGGGATGGATGCACCGAATGATCCTGAATCGCGCACTTCAAAGCAGATAAAATGGCAACACCGGCCCCCCAACAGTCACGCCACGCTGAAGCTGGAGACGAACTCGCCCCAGCAAGGTGCTCCAGGGGCCTCCGGAACTCCGGCCGCAGCCCCTTCCCCGGGGCCCCCCAGTCCCCCCCCAAACCCTCCCCCAAGCCCTCCGGCCCCTCCGCCCCCGCAGGCTCCGAGGCTTCGCGGTGCGGTTCCCTCTGCGGGTCCCAGGCCCGCGCTCCGTTCGCCCCCCAGGCCGGGACGTCCCCCTCCCCCAGCCGGCCGAGGGGCGCCAGCGCGGCGGAGGGGGCGGGAGGCCGGGCCGGGGCGACAGCTGGGGGGGCGGCCCTGACCTTCCCGGGATCGCTGGGCGCGGCCGGGCCGTCCCCTTTCCGGGCGCCGCCATAAAGGGGCCTTGCGGGGGCCCGGGGCCGTGGCCGCAGCGCTCAGCTCCTGCGCCCCGACCCCGCCATGGCCCCCCGGCCCCTCCTGCTGCTGCTGCTGCTCCTCGGGGGCTCCGCCGCGCGCCCCGCGCCCCCCAGGTGAGCCGCCCGCCAGGCCCGCCCGCCCCCCGGCGCCCTGACCCCGACCCCCGACCGCCCGCAGGGCCCGGCGACACTCAGACGGGACGTTCACCAGCGAGCTCAGCCGCCTGCGGGAGGGCGCGCGGCTCCAGCGGCTGCTACAGGGCCTGGTGGGGAAGCGCAGGTGAGGCCGGGTGGGGTGGGGGGTCCTGGCGTCAGGACTAACTCTGTTTTGGGGCGGGGGGCAGCGAGCAGGACGCAGAGAACAGCATGGCCTGGACCAGGCTCAGCGCGGGTCTGCTCTGCCCGTCAGGGTCCAACATGCCCATCCTGCAGGCCTGGTGAGCACCCGCCCCACCGCAGACCCCACTCCAGCCCTCAGACCCTCACGTGCTGTCTCTGCAGGATGCCCCTGGACGGGACCTGGTCTCCCTGGCTGCCCCCTGGGCCTATGGTTTCAGAACCAGCTGGCGCTGCTGCAGAAGGAACCTTGCGGCCCAGATGAGGAAGGAACCCCCTCACCACCTGCCCGGCCCAGGAGCGCAGCTGCATTTGGGGTGGGGGGCAGGATGGGGGAGAGGGGGAGGGGTGGTACTTGGCACCAATAAAGGAGGAATCAGACCCAGACGCTGGGAGTTGTCTGTGTCCACTCAGTGTAA